CTCCTCCCTGTTTCTCCCGCGGGTGCTTCCAAAGCCCCGCCCCCAGCACCCCCCTCAGCGGTCTCTCTCAGCCCGATCCAACCCTTTTCTGAGCCCCGCCCTGTTTCTCCTGTGGCTGCGTGCAAACCCCACCCCCCAGCCCCACCCCAGAGGTTCCCCTCGGCCCTGCCCCGCCCCCCCAGCCCCGCTTCTCCAAAGGCTGTTTTCAAAGCCCCGCCCCCGAGCCCCTCCCCGGCGGTTCCCTCAGCCCCGCCCCACCCCTCCCCGAGCCCCAGCCCCCCCCGAACCCCGCCCCGCCCCACTCCTCCCCCAGCCCTGCCCTGCTTCTCCAGCACCAGCTTCCAAAGCCCCGCCCCCAACCCCTCCCCACTGGTTTCTTTCAGCCCCACCTTCCTCCTCTCACCAGCCCCCTCCCTCCCCGCGCTGGTTCTCAGGAGTCCGCGAGCTCCTCCTGCAGCCTCTCCTCGCCCAGATCGCCCATAGCCCCGCCCCCAATGGTTTCTCTCAGCCCCGCCCCACCCCCTCGAGTCCCCGCCCCATCCCAAGTCCCCGCCCCATCCCCTCAAGTCCCCGCCCCACTCTCAACCCCGCCCCAGCGGTTTCCTCACTCCCGCCCTTCCCCTCCCCCAGCTCCGCCCTCCTCCTCTCAGCCCCGCCCCCATCCCCTCCCCATTGGTTTCTCCCAGTTCCTTCCTGCTGGTCTCGCAGCTCTGGGCTTAAAAATCCTGCCTGGTGGTCTCGTCCCGCCCCTCCTCTTCCTCCCTCCGGTTCCTTTTCCTCCTTCCGGTTCTTGGTCTAGGCTGCCTGTCTCGAGCTCCCCGGCCTTGTCCTGGTTGGCTGGCGCGGGACAGGATCCGGTAAACTGAACAGCGTCTCCTTGTGGCAAGTGCGTGCGTACGTGCGTGGCGACGTCACTGCGTGGCTTCGTGAATACGTGGCTTCCTAGCGATTTGGCGGTGTATAGGCGTGGCTGAATACGGGCCTCCTGCGTACGTGCGTGGTGTACGTACGTGCGTGATTACGCGCACACGTACGTTCCTCATGAAAGGGACGACGGGAGCTGCATGAAAGCCGAAGTTATGGACCGCTAGCATCTGTCACTGGCCACCGGTTTCCGGGAGTAAGCGGCAGCTACCTTACAGCCCTGACACGAGCCGGGTGCTCTCTCTTCTCACCGCGGCCCACGTCTCCTCGCTGGCTCCGGTGGCCTCGCTGGGTCGCGAGGAGGCGGAGGACTGTACTCTGAGGCCAAAAGCCAGAGTCGGCCCTGAACGCCCACGACTCTCAGGGTCCAGAGGCCGTGAGACCGGCCGCGGCTGAAAGGTACCAGGGCCCCTGATGCCGGAGCCCGTGTGCTCGGCCCTCTTGCAGACGGTACTTGCGGGCTGGGGTTTCTTTCCCCTGGGTTTCGGGCAGAGAACCCGTGCGGGGCGCGCCCGAAGCGCCCTTTGGTGTCCCTTGCTCTCCCCATGGTCTCGGCCCCCCTCCTTCTAAGCGCGTGTACCCGCGACCTGCGTCTGCAAGTGCTGCTCCACACACAGCGGCCCCATCTCGGCCCGGTCTTCCCTGCCTCCCGCTTGGCCCCTGTGCTGTAAGCTCGCCTGGACCCCAGGCCGGGCGGTGCATAGCTCTGTGGCCTGTGGCCCCGTGCTCAGCATGACCTAACCAGAATTAAGCAGTGGACAATGGGATTTAGGCCCCCCAAACCCTCGTCCGATGACAATGGGAGGGGAAGTGTGATTTTTCTCCCCTCGGATGGAGCGTGCTCAGCTGTAGGAATGTGACTCAACTTGCTGAAATGATTTTCTGCTCTGCGGACTGGTGCACCCTGTGACCCAGACAGATGTGGAGGGTCCCACCGCTCTGATTAGCAGAACCAAACCGTGAGTGAGGTGCACATGTGTTACTCTTAGGACCGGCCCTCGACCTTTCCTCTTTATCTTCCTTGTTGTGCAGGTAAAGAAACCAAGTGGAAGAGTGTTTCCTCCTCTGGCCGTAAAGCAGGTACTCTCTGCAGCACCAGGTAGGAGGGGACTAGTTGTTCTGATTATCATTCTTCTTTTCTCAGCTCAGATTGGGACAGGGGCGTCTGCTGACAGTGGAGAGCAGTGGTGGGGGAAGGGGCTTGAGGAAGGTGGCACCCAGAGGGGTGGAGAGGAGATGTCTGACTGAGGGCCATCTGAGGTCACGGTGCATCCTGAGGACAGAGCTGAGATTGGATATCAACGATGTGGGCTCAGCAGCCCTGGAGTAGGAGCTGGGAAGGTCAGTGCCTTGGTGGCGGCAGGGCCAGGGCACCACATGCTATCCTGCCTGTGCCTTCCTCTAGCTGTCCCCGCCCTACTCCGGACCGCCCCAAAGACTCCATGGGATGGACCTGAGTCAGCCGAATCCTAGCCCCTTCCCTTGGGCCTGCTGTGGTGCTCGACATCAGTGACAGACGGAAGCAGCAGACCATCAAGGTCAGTGCGATTTAGGCCACCTGAGAGACACGCTGGCGTGTGATGCGCTTCTGTGCTTCCGCAGGCTACGGGAGGCCCGGGGCGCTTGCGAAGATGAAGTTTGGCTGCCTCTCCTTCCGGCAGCCTTATGCTGGCTTTGTCTTAAATGGAATCAAGACTGTGGAGACGCGCTGGCGTCCTCTGCTGAGCAGCCAGCGGAACTGTACCATCGCCGTCCACATTGCTCACAGGGACTGGGAAGGCGATGCCTGTCGGGAGCTGCTGGTGGAGAGACTCGGGATGACTCCTGCTCAGATTCAGGCCTTGCTCAGGAAAGGGGAAAAGTTTGGTCGAGGAGTGATAGCGGGTAAGTGACAATGTACCAAATGCGCAGACAACAGGCATTCATGTGTATCTCTCTTTGTGTACAGGACTCGTTGACATTGGGGAAACTTTGCAATGCCCCGAAGACTTAACTCCCGATGAGGTTGTGGAACTAGAAAATCAAGCTGCACTGACCAACCTGAAGCAGAAGTACCTGACTGTGATTTCAAACCCCAGGTGGTTACTGGAGCCCATACCTAGGAAAGGAGGCAAGGATGTATTCCAGGTAGACATCCCAGAGCACCTGATCCCTTTGGGGCATGAAGTGTGACAAGTGTGGGCTCCTGAAAGGAATGTTCCAGAGAAACCAGCTAAATCATGGCACCTTCAATTTGCCATCGTGACGCAGACCTGTATAAATTAGGTTAAAGATGAATTTCCACTGCTTTGGAGAGTCCCACCCACTAAGCACTGTGCATGTAAACAGGTTCCTTTGCTCAGATGAAGGAAGTAGGGGGTGGGGCTTTCCTTGTGTGATGCCTCCTTAGGCACACAGGCAATGTCTCAAGTACTTTGACCTTAGGGTAGAAGGCAAAGCTGCCAGTAAATGTCTCAGCATTGCTGCTAATTTTGGTCCTGCTAGTTTCTGGATTGTACAAATAAATGTGTTGTAGATGACTGGTTAGTGTTTGAGGCTTTGTTCTATGTTT